AACAAAGGCCCGGAGACAGCCAGGACAGGGCCGGGGCTGGGGGGCGGGACGGATGAAAGCAGGGGAAGGCAAAGGAATCAAACCAGTGGGGGCGGAGGCCCGTCGGAGTGGGAAGCAGAGGCGCAGAGGCGGGAGGCGCGGTAATCCCCAGTGCACAATAAAAGGAGGAGGAGGAAGAGAACCTGGCCTCCATTCTCCTACTCTCTCCAATCCGCACCGTGTACATTTCCTCAGCCGCGGGGACCGCGCAGTCCCGAGTTCAGGGAAGGAAAGGGGAGGGGGGATTTTCCGCCTTGACCGCAACTCCCTTCCCCCAGCCAGGAGCTGCAGACGACAACAACCGCCACAACTGCAGCCACACAAAGGCGCCTTCCTTCTACTCCCGCTCCCACCCAGGCGGAGGCGCCGATGATGCCAAGGAAGCGGCGACCACCTCTCGGCCGCCTAGCGCTCGCTCGCCCTCTTCCCCCTCTAGCTGGGGAAAGGGGGAGGGGACCACCGGGCGCCCTCACCTGGCACAGCTGCTGACAGTAGTCGGTGGCCGCTTCCACGGCCGGTACCCGGCTCTCCCGCAGCTGTAGCTCCAGCTCCTGGAGCCGCTCGCCCAGGCGCTGCAGCTCCGCGACGCAGCCGCCTTCGCCGCAACTCAACCTCTCCTGCTCGGCCTCTTCGTCCGCCATCTTCACACCCCGCTCCGTCGCGTACGCACCTGGGTCACGTGATAACACAATGCCACGTTCGGCGGGGTCACGTGCCGGGCGCGCTTGCACGGCGCCGAGCACGTACAAAGGGCCCGATGGGGAAGATATGGGGGTGGGGAGAGTGGCGCGAGAGAGCCCGAGGGAGGTGAAGGCAAGGGGAAAGGAGAAGGGCGGGGTTGGGGCGGTGCGGAAAACGGCGGTTTACTTACCCCGAGCGGGAAGTGGGCAGCAGCGGCCGAAAGGGGCGGGCTGGTGAAGGCCTGCTCTCGGTCACGTGGGCGCCGCGACGGGAAAAAGCCTAGGGAGGGGCGACCCTCTCCGGCGTCCCGATCCCGGCGTGGCTTTCCCCAGTCCACGAAGTCTTCTACGGACATATCCTCCTGTTCCCCAAGAGGATGGCACAGGGAGAGTTCTGAGTGGTCTCGGGCAATGGCTGCATTTGCTGTTGGCCTGTAAGCAGGCCAGAAGCAGAGGAAGAGAGAGAAGGTAAAACCCGCCCATGGACCGCAAGCGTGAGAGCCAAGGCAGGACTATGAACTGTCAAAATTGTCTCTGACTTCTCACCAGGCCGGAGAGGAGGGATCTAGTGCGTGAGGTACCAGATCTCGTCTCACTTGACTCTCCTCCACACTCATTTATTGTGTACTTGATATTTGCAGGCACTACTTGGTTTGGGACAAGTCAGAGGCGAATAAAAGCTCTTCCTGCCTTGAAGAAGCTTACAGTTTTGTGGGAAAATGATCTGCAATGGGAATACATACGATATGACAAATGTTCTATTATGAAAATGCATGCCTGTATTCAACTTAGAACATCAAAGTAATCTCAGATACTAACAAGAATGTCCAACGAATCTCTACATAAGTGCAGGCTTTTTTTTTTTTTTTTTTTTTTAATGAGAAGGATTGAAAATACTATCCCGTGACAGGTCAACCTTGTCTTGGAAATCTCAGAAATCTCAATCTTATCCATAGAAAAGTCATGACTTCTGTGCTTATGTCCATTTGTTCTTTAAATACCAAACTGTCAGCTCATAGGAACCATTTACACACACACACTGACACACACACAAACACGCACACCCCTACTTACTGAGATGTTCCTGGGGAGATTCGAAGACCTGTTCCATTGAGAAAACAAGAATAAGCCCCTGGGGCAAAAGACTCCGCGTCTCTGGGGAACTCAGTATCCGCGCCGCGAGCACCCATGCCCATTTTGAACACAACGCGACTGCTAAGGACGTGGTGTAATCATATGGACCTTCACTCCCAAGAGACTCGATTTCAGAGAAAATCTGGGAGACAAATTTAGATCCCTACCCGCACCCACGCGATCAATAAAGCTGGGGAGACCTTTGGGGGAGGGGACAGATGTGCTTGCATCCGGGCCGTGCGTGCCTGCTTCACGGGTTTTCCGGGCAGCACCGGCCCGCACACGCCGGTGCACTCTTTTTCTGGAATTCTTGAAATAGCCGGGCCTGAGGACAGTAAGGGAGCTGAGTTGTGTCTGCTACAGACAAGCGGCGCAGAGCCTGGGGGCCAAGCCAGGGATGCAGGGAGCGCGGCGTTAGCGGATGACGGATAGCTCAGGGCTAAGGCCTGGCAGGTCCTTCCTACCCCCGACCCAGTACACCCCGCAGCCCCGCCCTCGCCCCAGCACGCGAGGTGAAAGCGCGAGGCCCGGGGATGGCGGAGAGCGTGCGCCACTATCGGGGCGCTGTCTCTTGCCCCGCTCTCGCCCTGGGCCGGAGAACGGAGAAGGTCCGCAGGCCTCGGGCCACGGAGGGCACCAGATCGGTCCGCTCTGCTCCGCTAACCCAGCCTGCGCCCCTCCACCCCGCCAAGGCCCTGCTGGGCGCTGCGCCGGTTGCTCGCGTCCTCTGTTGTCGCGGAGCCGCCGCCGCCGCCGCCCGCGAACCAGCAACGCCGACACCCAGCAGTTGCAGGCCCGGCGTTTGCCGCCGCGGTTTTTCCACCCAGCACTGAGGATCAAGCCCGCTGTAGCCTGGCTGCGACTCCCCGCTTGGGAGCAGAGGCCGCCAGGGGCCTCCAGGCCGAGAGATTCTGGAGCCTTTCCAGGGCGCGGCGGGGAGCGGGGCCTCCGGAAACCCACCCCGGGGATGCTGGAGTCTGTCCTGCAGAGGCCGTGGCGCGGGCACTGCTGCCTGATTTCGAAGAGGCTCCATCAACCTACTCTCTTCCAAAGGGCTGGGCAGCCCAGCCACAGACAGGCAGCCTCTGGATCTCAGAAGTGAGGGACGGAGTCTATCCTGGGTTTGGTCCAGTAGAAACCCCCCACCCCCACCCCCAGAGTCTGGGAACCAGTGCTGTGCCCACAGATGCAAAGAGAAAGAGCATGGGTTAAAGCGCTATTGGGATCGGTTAGACACCACACTTTTCCAAGGAAGACATTTTCTTCGAGAGGAACAGCAAAAGGAGTCAATATAATGTTAAAAATATTAAGGCAGGTGCTGTGCCACATGTTGAAGTGATTCCAAAAGCAGAGAAAACATGGGACTCACATTTAAGAGGATTAATTGTAGCCTTTGAGTTTTTCCCAGAAAAAAAAAAAAGGCTAGCATATATATTTTCATATATTTATATGAACAGGTAATTAAATAAGGAGGGATTTTAAAAAATTGTCTATTTGGATATCGTTTTCCTTTCCATTTGAGGAAAAGCCAAATGCAAATAAGGAGAATAATATTTAAAGAACATGCTTTTAATAGAGCCTCAATTATCCTTCTAATTTAACCAAGATGAAAATAATTGTGAAATAAAGCAAAATAAAATCTTGGAAGCATAAATGTGTTATACATTGTTCTTTTGTTTGTTTGTT